TCAAAGTAAGAATTATCCTTCAAACGTCTGAAAACATTCCATTTAGTCTAAACTACAGCCAACTCACTGGAAATTAGTACGTGCCAAGGTGGCAATTAAAGCTGAAATTAAATGTTTTGCTTTTAACCTAACGATTGATTAGGGAAGGCATGCAACCTTAAGGAAAAAATCAAAACATCTTTTTCCTTATATCAGAATTGTGTCTTCAAGAACAGTCACCGACTTACAAATTTTCAACTTAGATGATGGGTTTATCGGGGTATTAAAGGCATTTTCGATTCATGATGGGTTTATCGGAACGCAATCCCATGGTAAATCCAGGAGCACCTGTATGTTAAGAGCGGATCACGTCTCTTGTGGTTAGATAGTTAATCCAGTAGTCTCCACCATACTTTTTCTCGTCATATCTCCTTACTGCCGGCCCAGCGGTCGCTTAAACAGGCAAGAGGCTGGCTAAGTGGATAAAACACCAACGCTTAGGACCCTAAGTTAGATAAGCGACTGAATACTGGCGAGGCTGGTACCAGAGCTTGCTCGACAGGACATTCACAGCCGAAAGTTGGAACAAACGTGTCCACGTCCAAAAGGCCCGGATGCTCCAGGCAACTTTCAGCGCGGCTCGAGGCGGCTTCCGGGAGCCGGCGACTCGGAGGCCCGGACGTCGGGCGATCAGCCAGTTCGGACCCCAAGGCCGGAGAAAGCTCGGCCGCGGCGCCCCGAAAAGAGACCCCATTCATTCTCCCCGCTCCATTTTTCCGCCGCGCGGCCCACGAGGCGGCGGCTCCGGAGGGCGCGCAAGGGGCCGGAAGGGCCACCGCTCCTTCCCGCCGCGCGCCCCTCCCCCGCCACCGCCGCGCCGGCCCGCCTGGGCCTCCCCGGTCGCCCTCCCACCGCCTCAACCACCCTGCGCCCCGATCGCGCCCAACCCCCGGCGGGGGGCTCCCACTCACTTGTCTTTCTCGGTGCCGAAGATGGAGGCCAGATACTCCGCCATTTCCCACCCGCCGCCGCCGCTGCCGTCGACACTGCTGCCGACGCCGCCGACCCTGCCGACGCCCGCGGGAGACGTCACCCGGACGCGACGACGCTCTTCCCCGCCCCGACGTGGCAGCGCTACCCAGTCAGGCGAGGTGCTGCCTGCGCGTGGGCGGGACGCATGCGCGTAGGGAGCACGTAGTGCGCGTGGGAGGCTCCGCCTTTTCGGTCCTGGGAACCCGCGCCCCCTGCCGGTGCCCTCCCCGCCCGGCCCTAGCTCTCTCGCCTTCTCGCCCGCCCGGCGCTGGCCCTGCTGGATCCTGCGCGCCGGGGACTGGGGGCTGGCAGTGCAGACCGAACCCGGGGCCGAGGGGCTTCTCCACAGAGCCGCCTGGGGCTCGGTGGGGGGCGCTCAGCTCGACCCCAGCTAAGGGAGCACTAGGAAGTGCGGGCGTCCCCTTCCCTGCACCCTTGCGGGGCGGGAACCGTCGACCTAGAAGAAAAAAAAAGCTGAGGCAAACTTGATATAAGTAGAGAGGTTATTTGGGCCAAGTTTGAAGATTGCAACCCGGGAGCATAGCTTCAAGTTGCCCTGAACATAGGATTTGCAACAGTGACAAGTGGGTTTATAAAGCTTAAGAGGGGGGCAGTTCTGGGGTCCTGACTTTTGTGTTCCTTTCGCAGAGGTGAGGCCAGAGAAGTGACAAGACAGATGCCAGTCCAGCAGGTGGGCATGTCCAGAAAGTGCAGCCTCAGGACACGGTCTGGGAACAAAGACTGCTGGAGAGTTGGAAGCTGGCAAGAGGCTCTCAGCTGTGAAGTACCTGGGGTGGGGGAGAAGTGGTCGGAGAAAGCAGAGGTAAGGTCTGTGCGTGGGAACTGAACTGAAATGCTCACCACGTGGTGCTCTCATCTGCCCACAGCCCAGCCCGTCTTCCTGTTGGAGGCATGTGACCCCTGGAGGACAAGCATGAAACGCCATAGGGCTCCCCCAGGTGCTGGAATTATGGCACCTTGCAGCTTCTTCTCCACGAGTTTTAACAAGCATGCGTACTTTTGTAAGTGGTGAGTGTAACGGAGGTTCACAGATGCACTCCGCTTTGGAAACCAGTGCACTCTTGCCCAGGCCCGGTGAGACTCTGACGACGATGTGTCTAACCTCTGTGTCTAACGGGGGTGTGGGCTCTCCCTCCTCTGGCGACCATGAGGACCACCCCGGCAGGACAAGGTGTGCAGAGAACTAGCATGGTCCCTGGCACGTAGCCCCTGCCCAGTGACTGGCAGATGAGAAGCTCCATTGTCGCCCCAGGCGAGTATGGGGCACAGGCGCCTCCTTGGGTTGTCTGCCCTCCCGGGAGCCCCAGGGTGCCCAGGCGGGCCTCAGCTGAGTCCAGGCCTCGGGGACAGTCCGTGCAGCCCCTCCTGGGGCTGGGGGCGGGCACTTGTCCCAGCCACGTTTCTGCTGACTGAGCAGCCTTCTTCATGAGCTCACGCCTTTCCAGAGAAATCCCTTAATGCCTCCATTCTGCTGGTGGCATATATAGGGAGGGCTCGGCCTTGGCTCCACACTGCGCTGCCCAGAGGCCCCGCTGACTCCTGCCAGCCTCCAGGTCCCCGTGGTACCAAAGCTGAACATGGATGTGACCATCCAGCACCCCTGGTTCAAGCGCACCCTGGGGCCCTTCTACCCCAGCCGGCTGTTCGACCAGTTTTTCGGCGAGGGCCTTTTTGAGTATGACCTGCTGCCCTTCCTGTCGTCCACCATCAGCCCCTACTACCGCCAGTCCCTCTTCCGCACCGTGCTGGACTCCGGCATCTCTGAGGTAAGACGTGGCCCGTGGTGCTGGCCTCTCCTGGGCAGCTCCACATGGCACGTTTGGATTTCAGGTTCGATCCGACCGGGACAAGTTCGTCATCTTCCTCGATGTGAAGCACTTCTCCCCGGAGGACCTCACCGTGAAGGTGCAGGACGACTTTGTGGAGATCCACGGAAAGCACAACGAGCGCCAGGTGAGCCCAGGCACTGAGAGGTGGGAGAGGGGCCCCCCTGACTGTGCGCCCCCACCCTCTCCAGGACGACCACGGCTACATTTCCCGTGAGTTCCACCGCCGCTACCGCCTGCCGTCCAACGTGGACCAGTCGGCCCTCTCTTGCTCCCTGTCTGCCGATGGCATGCTGACCTTCTGTGGCCCCAAGATCCAGACTGGCCTGGATGCCACCCACGCCGAGCGAGCCATCCCCGTGTCGCGGGAGGAGAAGCCCACCTCGGCTCCCTCGTCCTAAGCAGGCATTGCCTCGGCTGGCTCCCCTGCAGCCCTGGCCCATCATGGGGGGAGCACCCTGAGGGCGGGGTGTCTGTCTTCCTTTGCTTCCCTTTTTTCCTTTCCACCTTCTCACATGGAATGAGGGTTTGAGAGAGCAGCCAGGAGAGCTTAGGGTCTCAGGGTGTCCCAGACCCCGACACCGGCCAGTGGCGGAAGTGACCGCACCTCACACTCCTTTAGATAGCAGCCTGGCTCCCCTGGGGTGCAGGCGCCTCAACTCTGCTGAGGGTCCAGAAGGAGGGGGTGACCTCCGGCCAGGTGCCTCCTGACACACCTGCAGCCTCCCTCCGCGGCGGGCCCTGCCCACACCTCCTGGGGCGCGTGAGGCCCGTGGGGCCGGGGCTTCTGTGCACCTGGGCTCTCGCGGCCTCTTCTCTCAGACCGTCTTCCTCCAACCCCTCTATGTAGTGCCGCTCTTGGGGACATGGGTCGCCCATGAGAGCGCAGCCCGCGGCAATCAATAAACAGCAGGTGATACAAGCAACCCGCCGTCTGCTGGTGCTGTCTCCATCAGGG